TGCACTCCAGCCTTCAGCCTAGGGGACAGAGTGAGACTCCGTCTCAAAAAAAAAAAAAAAATACTCTAAAGTAGTTTTAATAATGATGAAGCTACAGTGTTCAGGAAGAATAGGAAGAGTTTGAATAAAACTATTTTATAAAATATGAGTAAGATAGAACAATATATTTCATTTCATATATACATAATGTATAATTTTTTATGTGTGTGTAACTAAATTAACAAATAAATGCTCACAAGGGTTTTTTACAATTTGTTTTTACTGTAAAATAGAGTTAATACCACCTATTCTGCATGTAAGTAGTCATGAATGAAATAGATACATAACATATGACGCTCTTAGAAAACAATTTATGAAAAATCAAATTATAATATACTAAATAAAAAGAGGAAAAACATCTATAAATTAAATATTTTTACAATTATTCACTCACCAAACAGAGGCAGCACAGTAAGGTGGTTCAAGAAGAGAGTTTGGGATCAGGAATCCCTGGGTTCAGATTAGTTATAGTGCTATGAGTTTAGACAACTGATAAAGTCTTTCTGTGCCTTGGTTTCTATAAAATCATAGGGAAATACTTGTTATGAGATTTAAGTAGTGTAATTCATGTAAAGCAGTCAGCACTGAGCCTGGAACTTGAGTACAATGCATGGAGCCCCCTCCTGACTGTGTGCTGGGCATTAAGTGCCAGGGACTAGGTGTTCATGAGTGTGTAAAACATGCTCTTTCCTCACCTACTGCACCTCTAAAAGAATAGGCAGCTCCATTGTGAATTGTCTCCTGTTATAGGAAATTATATCTAAGAATTAATGTGATGCCTCCTAATTCTACAATTCTCAAACAGATCTCCAATCTTAAAATATATTCCATTTTTTTCAATACCTAATGGACATGTTTTTAAAACAATAAATGGTCTCTAAGATCTCTTCCAACAAAAAAACTTTGAAACTTGACTTTAAACCCTCCTACTAGCAGAATCCAGAAATTGCATTTATGGTTACTGAGTCACTTCCTTGAAAGAAGTACTTTCAGTTTCATTAGGCTCTGAAGCCATTACAAAGGTTGCTTAACTTCTAATTATTTGATCACTGAGGAAAATCCAGAAAGCTACACAACACTGAAGGGGTGAAATAAAAGTCCAGCGATCCAGCGAAAGAAAAGAGAAGTGACAGAAACAACTTTACCTGGACTGAAGATAAAAGCACAGGTAAGAACTCCTATTGCTTCCTCTCCAGCTCTAATTCTAATTCATTCCAACTCTTCCCTTGCAGACAAGAGAACAATGCCCTGGACATGGCTCCAGAGATCCACATGACAGGCCCAATGTGCCTCATTGAGAACACTAATGGGGAACTGGTGGCGAATCCAGAAGCTCTGAAAATCCTGTCTGCCATTACACAGCCTGTGGTGGTGGTGGCAATTGTGGGCCTCTACCGCACAGGAAAATCCTACCTGATGAACAAGCTAGCTGGGAAGAATAAGGGTGAGTGGCATGAGCAAAGCTCTGCCAAGTCCCCAGCCCTTCTTATCCCATCTCTCCTTTACAGGCTTCTCTCTGGGCTCCACAGTGAAATCTCACACCAAAGGAATCTGGATGTGGTGTGTGCCTCACCCCAAAAAGCCAGAACACACCTTAGTCCTGCTTGACACTGAGGGCCTGGGAGATGTAAAGAAGGTAAGGGTCAAAGATTCAATTTTGAAATAAGCTGCTCCTGACTCCAGTGTGTCTTGACTTCCAGGGTGACAACCAGAATGACTCCTGGATCTTCACCCTGGCCGTCCTCCTGAGCAGCACTCTCGTGTACAATAGCATGGGAACCATCAACCAGCAGGCTATGGACCAACTGTAGTATCCTTTTGTGACCCAGAACAGCACCAAGGTCAGAGGGGACACCTGTATTCATAAACCAGCTGCCTGACTGTGAATCCTGATGAATCAAGCTCAAAAGGAGAAAACAAAAAATAATGCAAGTACAGAGGAGAGATCCCATGTATCCACTTTAGAATTGACACTTAGGTTAGGATTTTGTCACATTTCCTTAGTTAGCTACTCAGCTATGTGACAGAGCTGACACATCGAATCCGATCAAAATCCTCACCTGATGAGAATGAGAATGAGGATTCAGCTGACTTTGTGAGCTTCTTCCCAGATTTTGTGTGGACACTGAGAGATTTCTCCCTGGACTTGGAAGCAGATGGACAACCCCTCACACCAGATGAGTACCTGGAGTATTCCCTGAAGCTAACGCAAGGTAACAGAGACGTACCATTGATAAATGAGGACATTAGGCAAATTTCTTTATTATGTTTCTCTAGGTACCAGTCAAAAAGATAAAAATTTTAATCTGCCCCGACTCTGTATCCGGAAGTTCTTCCCAAAGAAAAAATGTTTTGTCTTCGATCTGCCCATTCACCGCAGGAAGCTTGCCCAGCTTGAGAAACTACAAGATGAAGAGCTGGACCCTGAATTTGTGCAACAAGTAGCAGACTTCTGTTCCTACATCTTTAGCAATTCCAAAACTAAAACTCTTTCAGGAGGCATCAAGGTCAATGGGCCTCGTAAGTCCCCTTCGTAGTACTTCCACTCATTGAAGAAACATTATCATTTCTTCTTTGTATGTAGGTCTAGAGAGCCTAGTGCTGACCTATATCAATGCTATCAGCAGAGGGGATCTGCCCTGCATGGAGAACGCAGTCCTGGCCTTGGCCCAGATAGAGAACTCAGCCGCAGTGCAAAAGGCTATTGCCCACTATGACCAGCAGATGGGCCAGAAGGTGCAGCTGCCCGCAGAAACCCTCCAGGAGCTGCTGGACCTGCACAGGGTTAGTGAGAGGGAGGCCACTGAAGTCTATATGAAGAACTCTTTCAAGGATGTGGACCATCTGTTTCAAAAGAAATTAGCGGTAATTTTTCTATCACATTTACATGGATTTGGTACTCTTTTTACTTCCTATTTTTACATTAAAGGCCCAGCTAGACAAAAAGCGGGATGACTTTTGTAAACAGAATCAAGAAGCATCATCAGATCGTTGCTCAGCTTTACTTCAGGTCATTTTCAGTCCTCTAGAAGAAGAAGTGAAGGCGGGAATTTATTCGAAACCAGGGGGCTATTGTCTCTTTATTCAGAAGCTACAAGACCTGGAGAAAAAGTACTATGAGGAACCAAGGAAGGGGATACAGGTAACCAAGATTCATCTGTCGATTATGGAAACTACTTCTCACTCTGTGTTCTCTGGGTCCTAAGGCTGAAGAGATTCTGCAGACATACTTGAAATCCAAGGAGTCTGTGACCGATGCAATTCTACAGACAGACCAGATTCTCACAGAAAAGGAAAAGGAGATTGAAGGTGAGGAGCAAGTCAAAGGATCAGATTATCCTACTCCACACAAATGTTTCTTCTTCCTCCACAGTGGAATGTGTAAAAGCTGAATCTGCACAGGCTTCAGCAAAAATGGTGGAGGAAATGCAAATAAAGTATCAGCAGATGATGGAAGAGAAAGAGAAGAGTTATCAAGAACATGTGAAACAATTGACTGAGAAGATGGAGAGGGAGAGGGCCCAGTTGCTGGAAGAGCAAGAGAAGACCCTCACTAGTAAACTTCAGGTATCCAAATGCATCACCTTGTGGTTCGTTTTCACTTATTTAGCCTCCATTTGTCCCTTTTTAGGAACAGGCCCGAGTACTAAAGGAGAGATGCCAAGGTGAAAGTACCCAACTTCAAAATGAGATACAAAAGCTACAGAAGACCCTGAAAAAAAAAACCAAGAGATATATGTCGCATAAGCTAAAGATCTAAACAACAGAGCTTTTCTGTCATCCTAACCCAAGGCATAACTGAAACAATTTTAGAATTTGGAACAAGTGTCACTATATTTGATAATAATTAGATCTTGCATCATAACACTAAAAGTTTACAAGAACATGCAGTTCAATGATCAAAATCATGTTTTTTCCTTAAAAAGATTGTAAATTGTGCAACAAAGATGCATTTACCTCTGTACCAACAGAGGAGGGATCATGAGTTGCCACCACTCAGAAGTTTATTCTTCCAGACGACCAGTGGATACTGAGGAAAGTCTTAGGTAAAAATCTTGGGACATATTTGGGCACTGGTTTGGCCAAGTGTACAATGGGTCCCAATATCAGAAACAACCATCCTAGCTTCCTAGGGAAGACAGTGTACAGTTCTCCATTATATCAAGGCTACAAGGTCTATGAGCAATAATGTGATTTCTGGACATTGCCCATGGATAATTCTCACTGATGGATCTCAAGCTAAAGCAAACCATCTTATACAGAGATCTAGAATCTTATATTTTCCATAGGAAGGTAAAGAAATCATTAGCAAGAGTAGGAATTGAATCATAAACAAATTGGCTAATGAAGAAATCTTTTCTTTCTTGTTCAATTCATCTAGATTATAACCTTAATGTGACACCTGAGACCTTTAGACAGTTGACCCTGAATTAAATAGTCACATGGTAACAATTATGCACTGTGTAATTTTAGTAATGTATAACATGCAATGATGCACTTTAACTGAAGATAGAGACTATGTTAGAAAATTGAACTAATTTAATTATTTGATTGTTTTAATCCTAAAGCATAAGTTAGTCTTTTCCTGATTCTTAAAGGTCATACTTGAAATCCTGCCAATTTTCCCCAAAGGGAATATGGAATTTTTTTGACTTTCTTTTGAGCAATAAAATAATTGTCTTGCCATTACTTAGTATATGTAGACTTCATCCCAATTGTCAAACATCCTAGGTAAGTGGTTGACATTTCTTACAGCAATTACAGATTATTTTTGAACTAGAAATAAACTAAACTAGAAATAAAATAAGTTTCACTAGTTTTTTTATTTCCATTTTT